AGCGTGAGCCCCTGCCTCACACTGGCCTCTCTCACGCTGAGGGAGGTCAGCGTGAGCCCCTGCCTCACACTGGCCTCTCTCACGCTGAGGGAGGTCAGCGTGGGCCCCTGCCTCAAACTGGCCTCTCTCACGCTGAGGGAGGTCAGCGTGAGGCCCTGCCTCACACTGGCCTCTCTCACGCTGAGGGAGGTCAGCGTGAGGCCCTGCCTCACACTGGCCTCTCTCACGCTGAGAGAAGTCCTCCCTCACGCTGGCCTGTTGAGGCCCAGTTCATGCCTCTGTTGGCTTCTCCAGGCCCAGCCCCTGCCTGTTGGCGGCCTCTACCTCAACAGTGGGCCCTCCACGCCCACCTCTTGCCTCGCCGTGGCCTCCTCGGGCCAGGCTCCCGCCTTGGGGCGGCCCCCGCAGGCCCAGCTCCTGCCTCACGGCCCTCTGGAGGCCAAGCTCATGCGTCAGGGCGGCCTCTCCCGGCCTGGCGTTTGCTCCTTTGCATGGGCTCCAAATCCTGCACTTCCTCCAGTCGTTCTCTCCAGGCCCAGCTCTTCCTCCCAGCAGCCTCTGCAGGACCAGACTGTCGTCAAGTAGGCCTGTCCAGGGACAGCTCCTGCCTCCCGGCAGACTCTGCAGGCCCAAGTCGTCCTCAAGTCAGCCTCCCCAGGCCCAGCTCCGGCCTCTCGACGGCCTCTCCAGGTGCAAAAGTTCCTCGAGTCCGTCTCTCCAGGTCCAGCTCCTCCTGTCTCCCAGTGGCCTCTTTCAGCCCAGCCCAGCTCATGCCTCCCGGCGGCCTTCCCAGGCCCCGCTTCTGACTTTCCGCGGCCTCTGCAGGCCCCGAACTTGACCTCCAGTCGGCCTCTGCAGGCCTGGCCTCCTGCCTCCCGAAAGCTTGCACAGGCCCAGCCTCTGCCTCACAGCGGACTCCCCACGCCCAGCTCGCTCTCGCCTGCGGCCTCCCGAGTCGAAAGCTCCGGCCTCTCCGCCGCTTCGGCAGGCCCAGCTCCCGCCTGCCAGTGGCCTCTTCAGGCCCATGGGGCTCATTCCTCACAACGGCCTTTCCCGGCCCAGTTTTTCCCTTCCGGCGGCCTCTCCGGGCCCAGAAGCTCCTCAAGTCGGCCTCTCCAGACCCACTTGCAGCCTCCCGGCGTCCTCTCCGGGCCCAGCTCTTCCTCCCGGCTGCGTCTGCAGGCCCGACTCCTGCCTCCCAACAACGTCTTTGGACTCAGTGCCTGCCCAGCTCGTGGTGGCCTTGGTCGGCCCACAGCTTCCTCAAGCCAAGCTCCCCAGGCCCAGCTCAGGCCTCACGGTGGCCTCTCCAGGCTCAGCTCCTGCCCTCCGACGGCGTCTCCAGGCCCCAAACGGCCTCCGGTCGGTGGGCTTCTCCAGGCCCAGCTTGGGCCTCCCGGCGGCCTCTGCAGGCCCAAGTGGTCCTGAAGGCAGCCTCTCCAGGCCCAGCTCCGGCCTCCCAGCAAGCAAGCTCTTTTGGCTCAGCTCCTGCCCAGCTCCCGCCGGCTTTTGTAGACCCTGAACTTTCTCCAGCGAAGCTCCTCAGTCCCACCTCCTGCCTCCCG